GAGCCAAGTGCATGTCTGTCAGAGTCCACTGCTATCCATCCTTTCCCTGCCTGCCTTCCTCCTACACGGTGCTGGATCCCCCAGAGGATCAGCAGCCGAGAGGCTTCTGCGAAAGAATGTGCTCCTTCAGGGCCGACTTGCATTTGTGTCTTTTTTTCTTGGAGATTTCTGTAAAACAGCAGCCGTTAGCAGTTATGTGATTACTGTGTTTAGAATTTGAGAAGAAAGGGAAAACCTTGTTTGCCATGGAATACATACTGTGTTGATAAGTCTTCCTTATTTTGAATAATGGAGAATTCTCTGTGTCTTAGCCAGCTAAGAGCTACTTACTTTTATCATGTTGTGTTAAAATGATAAAAGTTACTCTTCGGTGACCTAACTGCTTCACTTAATGAGTTTTGATTTTGTTTTTGCAGGATGCATTTCCTCTCCTTCAGGAATAAGTTCTGTTGGGGAAATTATGAAATATGGACATGTTACCACCTCCTGCTAGATGATGGCGTATTAATAAACAGTTCCTACATTTCAGTGTTTTGCACCCCCAAAGGTTTATTATGTCAGTTATGTGTTAGCTGCAGATAAGGTGTTGCTCTGCTCCAAGTGTCTTTCTTCAGCATCCAGGCTGATAGAACAGCTCCATTTTGAGCCTTGCCATTCTCATTTAAGGAAAAAGGATAGGAGGTTGGCTGGAACACCTGAAGGCTTCCAAGGCTTCTGCTTAGAACCAGGGTGCTTTCTTTCAGCTTGGAGCTGGTGTCTGCCTCTTCTGTCATATTTTGTCCGGAATTGGTTCCTTCTGGTGGGTTCTTGGTCTCGCTGACTTCAAGAATGAAGCCGCAGACCCTCGCGGCGAGTGTTACAGTTATTAAAGATGGTGTGTCTGGAGTTTGTTCCTTCAGATGTTCAGATGTGTCAGAGTTTCTTCTTTCCGGTGGGTTTGTGGTCTTGCTGACTTCAGGAGTGAAGCCGCAGACCTTCGCAGTGAGTGTTACAGCTCTTAAAGGTGGCGCATCCGGAGTTGATTCTTCCTCAGAGTAGGTTCGTGGTCTTGCTGACTTTAGGAATGAAGCTGCAGACCCTCGTGGTGAGTGTTAACAGCTTATAAAGGTAGTGAGGACCCAAAGAATGAGCAGCAGCAAGATTTATTGTGAAGAGCGAAAGAACAAAGCTTCCACAGCGTGGAAGGGGACCCAAGTGGGTTGCCGCTGCTGGCTCGGGTGGCCAGCTTTTATTCCCTTATTTGGCCTCGGCCACATCCTGCTGATTGGTCCATTTTACAGAGTGCCGATTGGTGCGTTTTTACAGAGTGCTGATTGGTGCATTTACAAACCTTTGGCTGGACACAGAGCACTGATTGATGCATTTTTACAGAGTGCTGATTGGTGTGTTTACAGACTTTTAGCTAGACACAGAGTGCTTATTGGTGTGTTTACAATCCTTTAGCTAGACAGAAAAGTTCTCCAAGTCCCCACCCGACCCAGAAGCCCAGCTGGCTTCACCTCTCAATCCGCCCTCTAAATAGGAGACTCCAACTGCTGTTGGGAATTGGGCAGTGACCGCTCTAGCTACTTCCTGCTGGATAGGGATGAAGAAGGGGCCCTGAAGTTGTAGTGTCCTCCAGAGGAGAACTATTTAGGCTAGTGAAAGGGCCAGTGGGTTTGTCCAGGGGCCCTTGGTAGAAGTTGTTAGTTGAGCTCATTTGGGGTTCCATTTGTAAGACCATCTGTAGCTTGATAGCCTTGATTCTAGAGGAAACACATTTGAGGAGGTTAAAAATACAGGGCCCGAAGGCGAGTAATAGCAAGATGGCTGCCACGGGACCTAGAAAGGGGAGAAGCCATGTTGCCCAACTCCAGAGGTTCGTATAAGAGTTTGAAAGGCATTGTCTGACTTCAGAAGCCTTTTCCCGTAAACACCGGGCAGCATCTCGTACTATCCCTGACTGGTTAGTGTAAAAACAACACTCTTCCCCTAAGAAGGTGCAGAGTCCTCCTTTCTCAGCAGTGAGGAGGTCTAGGCCTCGGTGGTTTTGGAGAGTCACTGCTGCCAAAGAGTCTATTTGGGATTGTAGAGTAAGGATAGATTTCGTTATTTCTTGCAAACTGAGAAATCCTTTGAGAGTGTGTGGTAGTAGGATAATGAAGTAGATAAACTGGCTACTCCGGTTCCTGTAGCAGTAGCCATTCTTAACCCTATAAGTAGGGGTATTAGTTGTATGGCTCTGCGATGACAGACTTGAGCTTTGAGGGGTACTGATAAAGTCTGATTTCCTGAGGCAATGTTAATGTTGGGACTTAGAAAGACTAAGGTGCAGGTGCCTGTCCAGTTGGTGGGGAGGCAGATATAGGTCGATGTTCCACATAAGAAGAATACATCTTGGCTGGGTAGACAGAACTGGTTGTGTATGTTAAAAAGGTGTGTGAGTTTGTTGTTTTCATTTTCCCATACTCCTAGAGTACTTGCCAAGGTAGCTCTGGTGAGTGGCTGGAAAGGGGTGTTGGGAGCAAACTGAGTGGCTCCCTGTGTTCTGTTTTCCCATTGGAGAAAAAACTGTTTTGTATCTACTAGGAACCATTCATTAGAGAGAGTGATTGAAAGAGGGGATGAGAAAGCATTCACTAGTGGTGGGGGCGCTGCTGCAGGGGGTCCAGGGGTGAATGGTCATGCAGGGAGTATGTTTGCCATTACAAAACCTGGACTGTTTAGGGAGGAGGTGATGATTTTGGGGGGCCCTGAGAAGTGGACAAGCCGTCCGCATGGAGCTGTTTGGGTGACTTGGAAGTTACTATGATCAGTTGGGGCTTGAAGTTGTGAGGTGTAATTACACTGATGGGGTGGTAGGTGCCCCAGGGGCAGGCCTGATAACAGGTTGCATTGGATGCATAAAGGGACATGGAAAGTTAAGATGGTATTCATAGTAACAGGGCCGTGTATGCGCTTTTCATTGCTTGTGTAATAGATGAGGTTGGAAATGTAAGAACGTAAAAGTTGGATTGCACGTCCTGTTAGGGTATTCTTGGTCTTATCAGAGATGGGGAAGTTGGCTAATGATTGCATATTTAGAAGTTGGAAAGGGTCTTTTCCTTCATAATGAGGGTGATAGGTTAAGTTGGTAGAGACCCAGGTTTTTGCAGGAATGGGAGTGGCTACGTAAGCAGAGATTGATAGATACAAAGCCAACAGTCATTTGTGAGGGAAGGATTGGACTGGTTTAACAGAGAGTGGGTTGAGAGTCTTGTAGAGGTATTTAGGAGCTAGTGGAAGGGGAGGGGTGATTGTATGAGGTATCCAAGGAAGCAGGAGGGATAGATAGTCAAAGAGTAAATAGGAAGGTAAAGAGGGTGCTCTGGAAGACGAGATCATTTTATCCAGGCTGAGTTAAAGGTAGGAGTAAATTGCTGTCAGAAGGAAGGAAGATAGAAAGAAGGTTGATAAGATTAGGATTTTCGTCCTAGCAGGAGCTGTAGTATATAGCCCTATCACAAAGAGTATGGTTAGTATGCTGCTTAATCATATGATGAAATAGTAAAAGGATTCCATTAAAGGGTTAAGGAGAGGTGTTAAAGATTATGTAGGTTTTCACTTATCTTTTTTAAGGAGGAAGGGGTTTTTCTTCAGGATCAGTGGTAGGAGCCTTTTTAGTCTGGGATATTTCCTTCCAAAACAGGAGATGCAAGTCCTCCAGTGGTTCGCAGGTGTATCAAGGCTGGTCTGGCTGATCTTGGGACTCCTGAGCTGATGGTCCTGCAGGTTTCTCAGCGGGTGTCCAAAATTTAACTCGGGTGTGGTGAATCCAAGATTCCACTCCTGCCACCTTAACTGCAGTGGGGGTAGAGAGGATTACCGAGTGTGGTCCTTCCTACAAAGAGCCCATGGATGGGGAGGTAGAGGGGAGAGATTTGACCAACACTAGATCTCCTGGTTGAAACAACTCTGTTCCCTTTTCTCTGTGACATCCTTCAGGTAGGATTTTAAGGTTTTGTTGATATTTTGCCAAAGAAGTTATATCTTTGACGAAGTTGGCCGTTTCCTGATGAAGTAGGACGTCATTTGTGAGAAAAGGTCGTCCATACAGCATTTCATATGGACTGAGCCCCATTTTGTGAGGAGAATTTTGGATTCTCAACAAGGCCATGGGCAAAAGAGTAGGCTATGGGAGATGAGTTTCTTGTGTTAGTTTCCTTTAGTGCCTCTTGAGTGTTTTGTTTGCCTTCTCGACCTTCCCTGAGGATTGTGGCCTCCAGGCGCAGTGAAGGTGATATTGTATCCCTAGCGCCCTGGAAGGGTACCGAGTTACCACGGCTTTAAAAGCTGGACCATTGTCGCTCTGTAAGCTTTGGAGAAGCCCAAATCTAGGAATTATTTCATGAATTAGGACTTTAATCACTTCCTGAGCCTTCTCTGTCTTGCGAGGGAAAGCCTTTATCCAATTTGTAGAGGTATCAACACACACCAATAATTATTGAAATCCCTTCGACTTAGGCATATGGGTGAAGTCTAAATGCCAGTCCTCTCCGGGCTAGTGACCTATTCTTTGTTCCCTTAGAGGGGACTTATGATGGACCAAGGGATTATTCCTTTGGCACACCTCACAGACTTTGACTACCTGTCAGATGGTCCGGAGGAGATTTGGCCCTGTAAATAGGGATTTGGCCATTTGATGAGTGTTTTCAATACCCATATGAAAAGTTTGTTGGAGGGTTTTAAGTATTTTCCACTGGATGGCTTTGGGTATAAGTACCTTTCCTCCTTCTGTCATTAACCACCCCGAGGGGAGACAACTATGCCCCCGTGAAAGTCCCCATTCTGTTTCAGTTGGGGAATACTGGGGCTTAATCTCTTGGAGGGGGTTGTTCCATACCAAGGGTCCTTCCGTAGGTATTTCTAATGGGAGGTTCCTCCTGGCAGCAATTTTGGCCTCAGCATCTGCCCTGCGGTTTCCTTCTGCCTTTTCTCCTTCACTTCCTTCTGCCTTTTCTCCTTACACTTTGGCAGTGTAAGACTGCCACCTCCTTGGGTTTTTGCACTGCGTGCAATGACTCCATAATTTCCTTGTGGTATTTAATGGGGGTTCCCTCAGAGGTTAGGAACTCCCTTTCTTTCCATATTGCAGCATGGGCATGTAGGATTAGATAAGCGTACTTGCTATCTGTATACACATTTATTCTTTTTCCCTTTCCCAATTCCAAGTCTCGGTTAAGTGCCACTAGTTCTTCTAACTGGGCACTGGTCCCTGGGGGAAGAGGCTTACTTTCAAGTGTCGTTACATCACTAACTATGGCATAACCTGCCCTTTGTATTCCATTGTCCACCAATGAACTTCCATTGGTATACAGGTTAAGGTCAGGATTAGTTAAGGGGACTTCCAAGAGATCATCTCGGGCAGCATAAGTCTGGACTATAATTTGTTGGCAGTCATGCTCGATTGGTTCGCCATCCTCTGGGAGAAAAGTGGCAGGGTTGAGGGCCACGCATGTACATATTTGAAGCACTGGTCCCTCAAGGAGTAGTGCCTGGTATCTGAGTAGGCGGTTGTCTGATAGCCATAAACTTCCTTTGGCACCTAGTATGCCATTTACATCATGAGTAGTCCAGACAGTGAGATCCTTTCCTTGTGTTATTTTGATAGCCTCTGACGCTAAGACGGCCACCGCCGCAACTACCCTTAAACAGTGAGGCCAGCCTTTTGCTACTACATCGATTTCCTTAGTTAGGTATGCCACCGGTTGTGGGGTTGTCCCACGAGTCTGAGTAAGGACTCCAAGAGCTATTCCTGCTCTCTCTCTGATATATAAAGAGAAGTTTTGTCCTGTGGGAAGGCTTAAATCTGGAGCTTGTACTAGGTTCTGCTTTTTAAGGTTTTGAAGGCTGTTTCTGTCCCTGGTTCCCATTCTACTAGATGAATATTTGCCCTCTGGGTCTCCTTGATTAGAGTATGGAGGGGCCTGGCTATCTCGCTGTATCCGGCAGTCCATAGTTGGCAAAACCCAGTGATTCCAAGGAACCCCTGCAACTGTTTTAATGTCTTAGGGTGAGGATAAGCCAGTATAGGCCGTACTCATTCCTTTCTGAGGGCCCTGGTCCGTCTGGCTAAGATTAGGCCTAGATATTTGACCTGCTATAGGCAAAGCTGGGCCTTCAACCTAGATGCCTTGTTCCCTTGATCAGCTAGAAAGTTCAGGAGATCTAGAGTAGCCCACTGACATGAGGCTTCTGAACTGGTAGCCCAAAGTAAATCATCCACATGCTGAAGGACCAGAGTGCCTGGACTTGAGAAGTGGCCTAGATCTTGGGCCAATGCCTGACCAAACAGGTGAGGGCTATCCCTAAACCCTTGGGCCAAGACTGTCCATGTAAGTTGGGATGTGTGGTCTGTGGGATCCTCAAAGGCAAAGAGAAACTGTGAGTCAGTGCAGGGGAATACAGAAGGCGGCATCCTTGAGGTCCAGAATAGTGAATCATTCTGCTTCCTCTGGTATTTGAGAGAGCAGGGTATAGGGGTTGGGTACAACTGGATATAGAGGAATTACTGCCTCATTGATGAGTCTAAGGTCTTGCACTAGTCTCCACTGACGATTGGGTTTTTGTACCCCTAGAATTGGGGTGTTGCAGGGACTGCTGCATTTCCTTACTAAGCCTTGAGCTTTCAAATGTTTAACAATATCCTGTAATACTTTATGAGCTTCAGGCCTTAAGGGATATTGCCTCTGATAAGGAAAAGTGGTGGGATCTTTTAGCCTGATTTGGACTGGGTGGGCATTTTTTGCCCTTCCAGATTGTCTTTCCAATGCCCAGACTTCAGGGTTGATTCCCTCCTCAAGTAGGGGACAACAAATGGGTAACTTGTTCCCCATATTCGTGTAGATAATAGCTCCAGCTTTGGCTAATATATCCCTCCCTAATAAGGGTGTGGGACTTTCAGGCATAACAAGAAAGGCAAGTGAAAAGAGCAAAGTCTTCCAATTACAACTGAGGAGGTGGGAGAAATACCTGGTTACAGGCTGCCCCAGGATTCCTCGGATGGTAACAGACCTTGAGGATAGTCGTCCAGGACTGGAGATTAACACTGAGAAGGCCTCGCCAGTGTCCAAGAGGAAGTCAATTTCCTGGCCCTCAATGGTTAAATGTACACGGGGCTCAGTGAGGGTGATGACAAGAGCTGGCGCTTGCTCTGGGCACCGTCAGTCCTGTTGTTGGATCATCTGGTTGGGGGCTTCTGGCCCAGAGAACCATTGCACTCTGGGGCAGTGCGCCTTCCAGTGATTGCCTCGGCATAGCGGACATGGATGAGGGGGTGGCTTCTCGTTGGACAGTCTTTTTTAAAGTGTCCTTGTAAACCACACTGATAACAAGCCCTACTGGGTGATTGGCCTTTTCCATTTTCTGTCTTCTCTGAACCACCAAGGTTTGTCTGTCTGAGGGCCATGACTAAGGCTGCTGCCTTTCTCTGATCTCGCTTTTCCTTTTGGGCCTATTCCTCTTGGTCCCTATTATAGAACACTGAGGTTGCCAGGTTTAGTAATGCCTCCAGATTTTGTTCAGGGCCCAGGGCTTGCTTTTGGAGCTTTCTCCTGATATCTGCGGCTGATTGGGTAATAAACTTATCTTTTAGGATCAATTGACCCTCTAGGGAGTCGGGTGACAGGGTAGAGTATTTTCTTAAGGCCTCCTGTAGCCAGTCGAGGAAGGCAGAAGGATTTTCTTCCTTTCCCTGAGTTATGCTAGACATCATTGAATAATTAATGGGCTTTTTCCTAACTCTCCTTAGTCCTTCTAGAACACAGGTCAACAGATGTTTATGACTCCAGTCCCCATGATCTGAGTTGAGTCCCAGTGGGGATCCATACTGGGGACGACTTGCTGACCGGTAGGGAATTTGTCCCTTTCTTCGGCTGTCATTCTGTCATTTACTTGACTAAGATACCAGGTATCACCAAACTCTCGGGCTGCAGCTAAAGCTGCATTCTTTTCATTAAAGACTAGGGTTTGATCTAACAATAGCATGACATCTCTCCAAGTGAGATCGAAGGTTTGCCCTAGACCCTGTAGGAAATCTATCAGGATCATCTGAAAACTTCCCCAGGTCTGCCTGGATCTGCTTTAAATCAGAGAGGGAGAAGGGGACATGTACCCAGCTTGGGCCAAATTCCTCTCCCCCTACAGCTTGAAGGGGACATAACCGATAGCCCGGGGGTTTTTGTGGTCCCTTGGAGATTTCTTTGCTTATTTCCTTCTGGGCAGGGGAGATTAGAGGAGGCTTATCATTAATAGGAAGGGGAGCTATAGGGAGGCTAGGATATGGGGGTAAGCTGAGAGGTCCTCCTGTGGGACATAAATTGCAAGCTTTGCATATTCTCCTTCAATGAAAAGAAAGCTGGACATAAGGTATTTCAATCCATTTGCCTTCCCTCTTACAGAAAAGGTCAAGCTGCAGGATAGTATTGTAATTTATACTTCCCTCAGGTGGCCATTTTTACCCATCAGAGAGAGAATACTGGGGCCAAGCCATAGTGCAGAAAAAAATAAGCTGCCTCTTTTTCAGGGTTTCTGGGTCAAATTGGTCCGAATGGCTTAGGATGCATTTCAAGGGTGAGCATGTTGATGCCTGAGTGTTTCCCATCTGAAAGACAAAACCACCTGCAGTTTTGGTTTGTTTTTCTCCCCCTGCCCAAGAACCTATAATGGTCCCTGGACCCTGCTGATCGGAATAGTTGCGCTCACCGACGCAGCAGCAGAAACACCTCTTGCCCAAGAACCCTGGACCCTGCTGATGGGAATAGTTGTGCTCGCCGACGCAGCAGCAGAAACACCTCTTGCCCAAGAACCCTGGACCCTGCTGATCGGAACAGTTGCGCTCACTGACACAGCAGCAGAAACACTAGTTTCCCTCCTAGACCACAAGGAGGACTGAGGAAGGTTGGATTTAGTGGCCCTTACCGACGCATTCTCGTAAAACCTGCACCTTGCCTGTCCTCCTAGACCACAAAGAGGACTGAGAAAAATCAGATTTAATGACCCTTACTGACGCATTCTTGAAAACCTGTTAAGAGTCCTAAGCGTTCTCCTGTTAGTATTGGGACTTTACTTGTGTCCTATAAAGATGTTATGCCCCCAAAATGAAGTGGAGGGCCATACCCTGAGGGAGAGAAGGGATCTCCAGGGTTGGAAGAGTGATGCCTTTTGTCCTCACTTATATGAATAGGAAGGATACAATTTCTGAGGCTCCCCATATCCTAGCTTCAGGAATAGCTTTTGTTAGGCCTGCTTGTCTGAGTAGGGGTGCTAAAATTCCAGATAGTACCCCCTATGACAGGGCTTTGGGCAAAAATTATGTCTTTCTGATTGGCGGGCCCGGGTGCCTAAAGAAGGGAACAGAGTCCTGAAACTAGAAAAGAACTAGAGACAGGGAGTGGTTTTTAGAAGCAGGACTAGCCTCAGAGAAGAGAGGTGAGAGGACGTTTGTCTGACAGGCATTAGGACCCAGGAGGCAAGGGTCAGGATGGATAGGATAGATGGGCGAGTCTCACTTGGGCGACATAACTTTGAGAGTTCCGCTCATGGCCACAGGGTCAACCAGCTTGTTGTTGGGACCCCGGAGTTGAATGGCTTTCCTCTCTGTTGACCGTTGGCTCAGCCTGGAAGTACAGGAGAAGTGGAAGCTGGTACCAGGCAAACCACCGCTCCCAACTCTGAAGAGTCGGGGGTTGTTAGCCCTTTCCCAGAAAGCCTGACACGCGTGTCTTTAGTCCGGTGGCTGTGCTAGTTGCTTTTAACTGGCCGACAGGTGCCTGGTATTTAGCCCCCGAATTCTACGGAAAAATAGGACAGAATAGCAAGCAAAAGGGGTCCGATGATACTCACTGCTTGGCGATAGTCCCATCTGGGTCGCCAAAATGTGTCCAGAATTGGTTCCTTCTGGTGGGTTCTTGGTCTCGCTGACTTCAAGAATGAAGCCGTGGACACTCGCGGTGAGTGTTACAGTTCTTAAAGATGGTGTGTCCGGAGTTTGTTCCTTCAGATGTGTCCATTCCTTCAGATGTGTCCAGAGTTTCTTCCTTCCGGTGGGTTTGTGGTCTCGCTGACTTCAGGAGTGAAGCTACAGACCTTCGCAGTGGGTGTTACAGCTCTTAAAGGTGGTGTGTCCGGAGTTTTTTGTTCCTCCTGGTGGGTTCGTGGTCTTGCTGACTTCAGGAACGAAGCTGCAGACCCTTGCGGTGAGTGTTACAGCTCATAAAGGTAGTGTGGACCCAAAGAGTGAGCAGCAGCAAGATTTATTGTGAAGAGCAAAAGAACAAAGCTTCCACAGTGTGGAAGGGGACCTGAGTGGGTTGCTGCTGCTGGCTTGGGTGGCCAGCTTTTATTCCCTTATTTGGCCCTGCCCACGTCCTGCTGATTGGTCCATTTTTACAGAGTGCTGATTGGTGCATTTACAAACCTTTAGCTAGACACAGAGCTCTGATTGGTGCATTTTTACAGAGTGCTGATTGGTGTGTTTACAAACCTTTAGCTGGACACGGAGTGCTGATTGGTTCGTTTTTACAGAGTGCTGATAGGTGCGTTTACAAACCTTTAGCTAGACACATAGTGCTGATGGGTGTGTTTACAATCCTTTAGCTAGACAGAAAAGTTCTGCAGGTCCCCACCCGACCCAGAAGCCCAGCTGGCTTCACCTCTCAATATCTCATTGGTCAGAGAAAGTCATGTGGCCAGGCCTGCCCCTGCCTGTAGGAAGCTGATGGGCATCACTGGGCTGGATGTAGACTCCTCCTCGAAGGGCAGGGGGAGTGAATGAAAGCAGCCATACTGTCTGCTGCAGTGAGCCTGGGTTAGAGAGGCAGAGGAAGTTGGAACATAGTGTACTGAATGTGAAAATTTAAGTTTGGGTCAATATCAGCTCTTAGAACTTTTGTCTGCTGAAGCCTTTTTATTTTAGAATAATACTCTTTTTGATTGAAGCTGTCCTGGAAACCACTGTGGATATTTCTGCTAGTAGTCGTCCTCTGGTCAGAGGTTTTCATATTTGGGAGCACAGGTGACTATAAGCTCCCTGATGTTGCCTGTGCATACTTGTAAGGTTACCCTAAGGGCCTTAGCCTGCCAGATGCTTGCTGGTGACCAGCCGAGCCCCATCTTCCTCATGTCCAAATGAGTCCTCCTTTTGTCAGGTGTTAGTTCAGGAGGTAAACTTAATAATAAATGTGGCTGCTTTGGTGTAACCATAAAATGAGGAATATGCTAAAATAGAATTCCTTTGGAGGCATGGCAAAAATTAAGGCTGGAAGTTGAGTCTGGGCCAGATTGTAGAGCCTTTGATGACTGGTTCCAGCATCTTTGGCTTCAGTTTCTTCTGTGGGGTTAGGAGTTGGAGTGCTGGGTGCCCAGGAACAATCAGCCTGGGCCTAGAGACTGGACAGCAGTGGGGAACGGGCACCAGACAGTGACCTCCTGATATGCCTGTTACAGATGGTGGCCTTAGGTCCACATTTGCATGGGCTCACCCCTCTTCCTTTTTTCTGCTCCAAAGTCTGTGCCTCCATTGGGAGCACATACAGTTGTCACCCACTCTGTGAAGCCCTTTCTGACTCATGTTACGGGTACTTGCTTTCTGCCGCCGTGGACTACTCGGTGACTCCTCCTCCTCTTCCTCAACACCTAGGGCGACTTTTCCCTACCATCTTTCTGTGTCTGTGGACATCACCTCTCTCGGCCCCTAGATGGGAGGGGTCCTTACCAGCCTTGGGCTGCGGCCTCTCTGGGGAGAGCCCAGTGCCCTCCCTGCTGCATCCTTCATTTTCCTCCCGGTCATCTCCAAGCCGAGCCTCCTTTCTCTGGAACCAAGTGTGGGAGATGCAGTTGTGGTACAAAGGAATGAATGCCCACTTGCCTTAACTCATTTTTTTTTCTCTTATTGTCCTGTAGCCAGCTGCTGAATTCCTCACCACTCACCTTCACCTTTCTCTCGTTTTCTGTTCAGCCAGCTCTCTTGACCCTGGTGCTTCCTTGCTCGAAATCATGTCTTTTTTTTTTTTTGACAATACACTGTGTCAGAGGAATCCTTGAGTTTTACAACTGGAAGTGACTTTAGAGGTTAGCTGATTCAGCTTCTCTCCCTTCCCAGGTGAGGAACGGGACACCCACAGCTGTGTGGAGACTTATCCACCCTGCAGGTGCCAGCTAAATCCTTCAAAATGACCTTTCCAAAATTAACGCCATGTTCTGACATAGCCAAAACTGTAATGTCTGTCATACATGACAAGGTTAGTATTGATGTCTCAACACCATCTGATACACTAATTTTGCTTGTTTAATTTTTCCTTTCAGACGTTTGATGCAAATGATTTGTATCAGGGGCAGAATTTTAACAAGGTCCTCAGTTCCTTAGTGACTCTAAATAAAGTAACAGCAGGTAAGACTCTTTTTTATTGAACTCGAGGGGGTGCTCTCTTTTTCTGTGTGCATGCTCTTTGCAGACATCGGGCTGGGGAGTGACTCCGTGTGTGCCCGGCCCTCGTCTCACCGCATAAAGTCTTTTGACTCCCTTGGATCACAGTCTTTGCACACTCGGACTTCAAAACTGTTCCAGGGCCAGTATCGGAGTTTGGTAAGTTTGAGAGATTTTGTTACTTAAATATGTAATTTTTCTCCCACTCTTCTTCCCCTTTTAGGACATGACCGATAATAGCAACAATCAACTGGTAGTAAGAGCAAAGTTTAACTTCCAGCAGACCAATGAGGACGAGCTTTCCTTCTCAAAAGGAGACGTCATCCATGTCACCCGTGTGGAAGAGGGAGGCTGGTGGGAGGGCACACTCAACGGCCGGACCGGCTGGTTCCCCAGCAACTACGTGCGCGAGGTCAAGGCCAGCGGTAAGTGGCCGAGCCTGGGCTGTGTGTGGCTTATCAGTAAAACTATGTTACATTTTCATTTCAGAGAAGCCTGTGTCTCCCAAATCAGGAACACTGAAGAGCCCTCCCAAAGGATTTGATACGACTGCCATAAACAAAAGCTATTACAATGTGGTGAGTAATTGCAGAACATTTTTAAACTAACTGTCAAATAACACTTATTCATCATTTATTATAGGTGCTACAGAATATTTTAGAAACAGAAAATGAATATTCTAAAGAACTTCAGACTGTGCTTTCAACGTACCTACGGCCATTGCAGACCAGTGAGAAGTAAGTTAGATGATAAATTGCATTAACTGTAACATATGTTTACTGTTATTTTTCTTGGCTCTAGGTTAAGTTCAGCAAACATTTCATATTTAATGGGAAATCTAGAAGAAATATGTTCTTTCCAGCAAATGCTCGTACAGTCTTTAGAAGAATGCACCAAGTAAGTAAGATGCTAAAAATTTGCAACACTCATGACTATTTCCCTTTGTGTCGCATTTCTCCAGGTTGCCCGAAGCTCAGCAGAGAGTCGGAGGCTGCTTTTTAAACCTGATGCCACAGATGAAAACCCTGTACCTCACGTATTGTGCCAATCACCCTTCTGCAGTGAATGTCCTCACGGAACACAGGTGCGCTTGCTAGGCACCTTGGCAACAGGGAGCACGAGTGTCTCTCTTGCCACTTGCTGCCCAGTGAGGAGTTGGGGGAGTTCATGGAGACCAAAGGTGCCAGCAGCCCTGGGATTCTCGTGCTGACCACGGGCCTGAGCAAACCCTTCATGCGCCTGGATAAATACCCTACGCTGCTCAAAGAGCTCGAGAGACACATGGAGGTACTGCGCTTTCATTCTCTTACTTGGAGTCCGAAAGCTAATTGTATGTTTCTTTTACTCAAAGGATTATCATACAGATAGACAAGATATTCAAAAATCCATGGCTGCCTTCAAAAACCTTTCAGTAAGTGATTAAGCATATTGTTTTCCCCCCCAGTCTGTTAACAGTGTTGTTCTGTGTCTGTCAGGCCCAATGTCAAGAAGTCCGGAAGAGGAAAGAGCTTGAGCTGCAGATCCTGACGGAAGCCATCCGGAACTGGGAGGGCGATGACATTAAAACTCTGGGCAACGTCACTTACATGTCCCAGGTCCTGATTCAGTGTGCCGGAAGTGAGGTACTGCTGCCCACATGCACGCACCAGGGTTTAGAAATGTTTTGGATTTCTTTTTTTGTATTAGGAAAAGAATGAAAGATATCTTCTACTCTTCCCAAATGTTTTGCTAATGTTGTCTGCCAGTCCTAGGATGAGTGGCTTTATCTATCAGGTAAAACACAATTTAAATTTATATTTTATTGTTTTTTTTTTTTGTGGGGGGGGGTCTTTTTTAGGGAAAGCTTCCAACGACAGGAATGACAATCACAAAGCTTGAGGACAGTGAAAATCATAGAAATGCATTTGAAATATCAGGTGATAGGCACAAGCTGTGTGAGTGCTGTGTCCACTCGGCCTATTTTTTCCTTCTCTCCTATAGGGAGCATGATTGAGCGGATATTAGTGTCGTGCAACAACCAGCAGGATCTGCAGGAATGGGTGGAGCACCTACAGAAGCAAACGAAGGTCACGTCTGTGGGAAACCCCACCATAAAGCCTCATTCAGTGCCATCTCATACCGTAAGGACTTGGTGCTTCTCCTCCTTCCAGACTCTCTGCCCTTCCCGCTCTGTGCCCTTGGCAGCTCCCCTCCCACCCGGTCACTCCGTCCAGCAAGCACGCAGACAGCAAGCCCGCGCCGCTGACGCCCGCCTACCACACGCTGCCCCACCCCTCCCACCACGGCACCCCGCACACCACCATCAACTGGGGACCCCTGGAGCCTCCGAAAACACCCAAGCCCTGGAGCCTGAGCTGCCTGCGGCCCGCGCCTCCCCTCCGGCCCTCAGCTGCTCTCTGCTACAAGGAGGTGAGGTCCCTTGACCACTCAAACAGCCAGATGACGGTGAGCATGCCTCGGGCCCTGGGTGTGCCCACGTATGTTAGCATTTTCTTTTGTCTTTCCCTAGGATCTTAGTAAGAGCCCTAAGACCATGAAAAAGCTGCTGCCCAAGCGCAAACCTGAACGGAAGCCTTCAGATGAGGAGTTCGCGTCCCGGAAAAGTGAGTACCTGCGGTCCGTGTGGTGGAGGACGTCGACTGTGAACTGTTGCGCATCTCTTGACAGGCACAGCTGCTTTGGAAGAAGATGCTCAGATTCTGAAAGTCATTGAAGCTTACTGCACCAGCGCCAAAACAAGGCAAACACTCAATTCAAGTAAGTTTAGCAATAAGGCCTGGGAAGTGTGGGTCGCGCCTGTCCCTCCGCCCGCCCGTCTTAGCATGGCAAGGCACTGACCTGATGCATAATCACGTCTTGGCTGATGATGACCAACCAAGCCTAGACTCCCTGGGGCGTCGCAGTAGCCTTTCTCGTTTGGAGCCTTCAGACCTCTCGGAAGACTCTGACTATGACAGTATATGGACAGCCCATAGTTACAGAATGGGTTCTACATCTCGTAAGAGCTGTTGCTCATATATCTCTCACCAGGAGGTTTATTTATTATTTTTTCATGATCCTAGGTTCACGCAAAGAATCTGCTCCACAAGTTTTGCTTCCAGAAGAAGAGAAAATTATAGTGGAAGAAACTAAAAGTAATGGTCAGACAGTGATAGAAGAAAAGTAAGATGTCTTCCGGTATTCTAAAGCAGATGTTCATGTGTGTGTGTTCTGTTTCCTGTTTCAGGAGTCTTGTGGATACCGTATATGCATTAAAGGATGAAGTTCAAGAATTAAGACAGGTACGTCATAATCCATCTTTAAATCTTTTTTTAGTGAACACCCTGTGGTCTGCTTAATTTACAGGACAACAAAAAGATGAAGAAATCTCTAGAGGAAGAACAGAGAGCCCGCAAAGACCTGGAGAAGCTGGTGAGGAAAGTCCTGAAGAACATGAATGATCCTGCCTGGGATGAGACCAATCTATAAGGGATGTCCTCAGTTCTTTCTGTTGAAGACCAGTTCTGAGGTGAAGCTGGGCACCCCTGACCCAAGTCGGGGTGCACTCAGGACCACAGGGCAGGGCTGGGTGGGGCGCCACCTTGCTCTCTGTATATAGAAAAGCTGGAGCTTATTCTGCGAATGGAGACGATCAAACCATGACTGATGAATCCAGACAGGAGGGATTGACTCTGAGGACCTGAGCTACATCAATCCACTCTGTGAACATCTCAGTTACCTCATTCTGCAATAAGTTCAGTGACTGACTAAAAGTCTTGTTTTTCCAGACTTTGAATTGAATATATAAATATTATATATACATGTTTCTTGTAAATATCCCATTTTGAATGCATACCTGTGGTGGTTCTGTCCGGGCTAATCCCCATGCTAGAATGTCCTTTCCAGCTACGTGAATAAGAAGTCCCATGCCCGCATCCACCGGAAGCAGAAGCCTGGTGGATGCCTGGTTCGTTCCGCAGCACCAGGGCCTCCACCGTGCTGTGGCAGCACCCCCCATGTCGGTATTTCTAAATAACCTTATTTATACCTGCAGAGATACACTTCAGTCCCATTCAGAAGTCTTCTCTTAAAGCAGCATTACAGTCCCAGACCTGCGGGTTTCTGAGGGCAACTTGCTGGCTGACAGACTCAGTCTTGACCTCAAGGAAGGCCCATACGGCACTGCCGCATCCACCTAGAGGTGTTTGCTCTTGTCCGCTGTCTGAGTACTGTGATTCTCAGATGAGTTTGCTGCGTTTTGGGAGGACACAGACGGTTCTGTATAGGCTAGTTCAGTAACAACAAAATACACTGTTTTGTCTTCCCTCAAAGAGAGATCTTACTAGAACCTGTAAATAGAATGTATTATTTATTATAAGTCACTGCAGCTGATGAAAACAGATGGAGGCCATGCTGCAGGCTGATACTGATGGGTGGAGTTTTGTCATCAGGCCAGCCTCATCCCGAGGTCTCCTCCACCATTGGCCGTAGCCAGCAGGCTTCAGTGCTCACCGAAAGTAAAATCCCCTCCTTCAGCAAGAATAAAGCAATATACACCTTAGGTTCCACTAAGTAACATAGGCATAAGCAGGGAACGTTTCCCCCACTGTGTTCCAGTGCAGAGGAGACGAAGCCTGTCCTCACCGCGGCTCGCTGGGCCCAGGCTGGCTCTGGAAAGCCTGTGCGGTCCTGGGCAGGAAGCCCGGCCCGTGGAGCAGGTTTTCGTTCTGCTTCAGCAATAAATAAGGGTGACCACAGGGACTTTGCTTTTGGTTTCCTTTCCTGTGAAAAGGTTGGTTTTAAAGTGAGATACACTTTTCCGTAGAACAAGTGTTCTATCTTTAAAAACCCAAATTGCAGCACCGTGGATTACTGGTCTCAGAACAACTCATTGCGCATCAGATTTGACTCTCTGATTTTCTGTCTATTGGCCAAATTGCCCTTTAACTGCACCTGAATCCTTTGTGTACTGATGCCTTTGAGCTGGGCACCTTGGGAGAGTGTTGTGTTGCTGTTTACGGTTCTTCCTTGCCCTTGCTAATTACAGTCTCTGGTGCCCAGCAAGCCCCTTTGGCTTCCTTCCGTGACTGGTCACGTTGTCTGCCTGGGCTCAGCGTGGACCTGCCCCATGCTGCAGAACCTGGCCTCACCTGGACTTTTCACTAGAATTGCCAGCTTCCTCAACTTAGCAGATCATTCACTCATGCGGGCACAAGCAAAGATCAACACTTTCTTTTTTGGTAAGCTTGAGTTTTACAAGTTATTTTTTGGTGATGCGTAAGACATTGCAGTGGGAAACCATTCAACTTGAGTTTATTGGAGTTTGCTGTTGTAGCAGGTTTTAACTCAGGAACAACTCTTGTCTGATCTCTCCGCCCCTCTGCCGGGAGGCGACATTAACTGTCCTCTCGGAGCCGGTAGCGTTGCTGTCCGAGTCCCCAGGACGGATCTCCTGCAGACCTGCCTTAATGCTCAGATCGAAGTATTTCACAAGAATACTTGTGTTTTTAACAGCCCTTCCCCTGGACGGTGCGGCCATGAGGGCCTCATGTTACGGCATTGCCTTTTCTTTCTGTGGATCCAGTATCTTCCTCGGCTTTTTAGGGAGCAGGAAAAATGCGTCTGAGAGCAACTCTTTTTAAAAACCTGCCCTGTTGTATATAACTGTGTCTGTTTCACCGTGTGACCTCCCAAGGGGGTGGGAACTTGATATAAACGTTTAAAGGGGCCACGATTTGCCCGAGGGTTACTCCTTTGCTCTCACCTTGTATGGATGAGGAGATGAAGCCATTTCTTATCCTGTAGATGTGAAGCACTTTCAGTTTTCAGCGATGTTGGAATGTAGCATCAGAAGCTCGTTCCTTCACACTCAGTGGCGTCTGTGCTTGTCCACATGCGCTGGGCGTCTGGGACCTTGAATGCCTGCCCTGGTTGTGTGGACTCCTTAATGCCAATCATTTCTTCACTTCTCTGGGACACCCAGGGCGCCTGTTGACAAGTGTGGAGAAACTCCTAATTTAAATGTCACAGACAATGTCCTAGTGTTGACTACTACAATGTTGATGCTACACTGTTGTAATTATTAAACTGATTATTTTTCTTATGTCACAGAATGTGTCGCTTCGTCTTCTTTGATGTGTTT